ATTTTCAGTAGCAAGTGGGTCACTGGTATTCACAGAGTCAGGTGCCATTTTGAAAACTGCTTCCCTCTACCCGAATCTCTTATATTTCCAGATGCAGATGCACTTCAGCGATGTCCTAGTGCTGGAAACGCTCCCTTGAAAATATAATTTGATTTTTGAATTTCATCTTAAGACATTAGAGATAATGTAACTGTAGTCTTTGGAATTCAACGCTGGCCTCCTTAGCCATCACTTTTAAAATTTATGAAAATAAGGAAGAGGAAGGTAAAGAACTTCCTCATTGTCCGGCAGTAAAGTCAATGGCAGAGCTTGAGCTTGACTTATTTTGCTAAGAGGGAGGTGTTTTACCCTATAAACTCCAAATTACCTTACACCCAGCAAATACTACTGTTGAGTGCTCACAAAAATTATGCTGATGAAACAATATGGATGTTTCAGTGATGAAACTTTCTCTTTTAAAATCACTTAAGGGTGCTTTACGTCCCACCCAAGGCAAGAGGAACGCCAGCGAGGAAGACAAAGAGGCCCGGGGTGGGGCGCATGCCCGCCACTGGACTGAAAGCTGAGTCACAGGAATCGTACCCCTGCAGCGGGCCAGGCCCTCCAGGGAGGGACACCGCGCCCTTGTGTGGAGATGTCCACAGTAGACAAAGGCAGTTTCGAAATAAAAGAATGCCTGTCACCCCAGGTGCCACCCCGACCCTTAGTTATTATGCACTGGTCCCCAAGAGCAATTTCTGCGCTGCTGTTGCAAAAATTCATCGTAATGAAATAAACGTAAAAGGGGAAAATGTGTTATGAAGTGTTGGAGGGTGCTTTGCTCATTTTTTTCGCCATCGTTGTGGTTAGGGTGCATGCACTAGTGGACCCCGGGTGGGGGTGGGGCTCCCCTCCCCAAAAGCCCGGCAGGCCTCCGGATGCCGTTCCGAGACGCGGCGCGAAGGAGTTAAGCGGGCCGGCGGGTGACATCACCTCATTTACATAGGAGCGCCCATAAAGCTGCGCCCGCCGCACCCCGCCCGACAACTCGGTGGTGGCCACTGCGCAGACCAGACTTCGCTCGTACTCGTGCGCCTCGCTTCGGTGAGCCCCAGGGCCCCTGCCTCCTTCCTCCTCCTCACGCTCGCTCTTGGCTTGCTCCCTGCAGCTTTTCCTCCGCAACCATGTCTGACAAACCCGATATGGCTGAGATCGAGAAATTCGATAAGTCGAAACTGAAGAAGACAGAGACGCAAGAGAAAAATCCACTGCCTTCCAAAGAAAGTGAGCTCCGACCCACCCCCATCTTTAGAAAGCATCTTTTTTTTTTTTTTTTTTCTGGTCACAGCGATTGAACAGGAGAAGCAAGCAGGCGAATCGTAATGAGGCGTGCGCCGCCAATATGCACTGTACATTCCACAAGCATTGCCTTCTTATTTTACTTCTTTTAGCTGTTTAACTTTGTAAGATGCAAAGAGGTTGGATCAAGTTTAAATGACTGTGCTGCCCCTTTCACATCAAAGAACTACTGACAACGAAGGCCGCGCCTGCCTTTCCCATCTGTCTATCTATCTGGCTGGCAGGGAAGGAAAGAACTTGCATGTTGGTGAAGGAAGAAGTGGGGTGGAAGAAGTGGGGTGGGACGACAGTGAAATCTAGAGTAAAACCAAGCTGGCCCAAGGTGTCCTGCAGGCTGTAATGCAGTTTAATCAGAGTGCCATTTTTTTTTTTGTTCAAATGATTTTAATTATTGGAATGCACAATTTTTTTAATATGCAAATAAAAAGTTTAAAAACTTAGCTGGTGTGTCTGTTTGGTTTCTGGAAG